CTTTTTCTGGAACTCTGCTGTCTCCTCTTAAGATGGCTTTGAGGAGTGGGAGCCTAGAGAAATCTAGAACCAGGGAAAGGGTCAAGCCAAGCTTCAGCCTCTGGTGCTCTGGGGCAGGGCAAGTGCCAGCCCAAAACCAGCTGCTGGGGGTGGATGCTGGGTGCAGGGGACTCTGGGAGCACTCAGGTTTCTCTCACCATTCCTGATGCCGCCTGGGGCTCATTAAGGCTGCCCTGGCCTTGGGTAACAGGCAGTAAGGGAGGGTGGGGCACAGAGGGCAGATGCCATAAGGGGACAGACCAGGAAGGGGAGGTGGTCAAGCTGCCCCATCCATCTATCTGTCCCTCTCTCTTCTCTTTTATCTTTCTCGCTGTCTCTGTTCTCTGTCTCTCGGTCTGTCTGCCCTAGTCTCTAGTTCTGTGTCCAGCTTTTCGGCAGTGTCTCTCTGTTTGTATGTCTGATTTCGCTCTCTGACATCTCTCCATTGTTCTCTATCCTTTTCTCTCTCAGTGTCACTGTCCGATTCCTCAGTCACCTATTCCTGCTGCTACCACTCTCCCATCCTCTCACTCACTTTCATCTGTCCGTCTCTCTGTGTGTGTGTGTGTGTGTGTGTGTGTGTGTGTGTGTCCTCTCTCCACCCCATCCCAACCTTGAAGGTGACAGAGGAGGGAATAGACACAAAGCATACAGACCCCCAGCTACTTAAGGGTCAAAGCCAAGGATCTTACCCTCTCCTTTAGCCCTGAGAATTCTGAAGCCCAAACTCCCAGTAGCCTTGACCCCCTGCTCTGTCTCAGTCACCCTGACCACCCATCCTGGCATGGGGTGAAAGAGACAGACCCCTCCAGACCTTTCTGGACCAGCTCCCAGCCCCCAGCTGTGCCTGAGCCCTCCCCACCCCCTCCCTGTCGCCTCAGATTCCCCTAATCCCTGCTCCCCTGCCCTCCCCTCTGCCCCACTTTTCCAGGATTCTGATTGGCTGATTCTACTGACTGGGCTGAGGGGGAGGGGGCTGGCAAGGGAGGGGGCAGAGGGCAGAACCAAGGGAAGGGGACGCTGTCAGGCCCAGGCCCCTGGGGGGCCAGGGCCAGGCCACTGCCTGGGGGCAGCAGGCATCAGAAACTAAAGGTATGAAAGGGGGTGGTGTCTGGAGGGAACAGAAATCTAAGTCTCAATATCCCCCTCTGGTCAGTAGGATGAATCACCCACTTGACTCTCTTCTTCCTGGGGCGATACCAAGCTTTAGGATCCCCTGGGGGAAAGCAAAACCAGAAGAAGAGGGTGGCCAGGGGCTTGAGGCTGGGAGTCCTGCTGGTTCAGCAGGCAGCCTGCAGAAAAGGTATGAGCTCTTACTGGGTCTGTAATGTGCCTAAGGAGTTTGGGGGAGGGAGGCTGGAAAAGGGGGAAGTGAAAACCACCCAGAAGGGAAGGACTGGTCTACACCCTCCCCCAGGCCCACAGGGCACTGTGCTCCATTGCTCTGGAGCCAGCAGGGGAAGTGTGTACACTATGTGCACTGAGGGTGACACTTCTGAGTGTGGGGGCCCTGGCTAGGGAGTGGGACTGGCAGGCTTGGGTGGGGTTCCCAAGCTTTAATCTTCCTACCCCACAGAATGTTTTCTCTGCCCTTCAGGCAGCCTGAGCCGGGCAGGGCCCCTGCCTCTGCTACGGCAGCCCCCGATCATGCAGCCCCCACTGGACCTCAAGCAGATCCTGCCCTTCCCACTCGAGCCAGCCCCTACCCTTGGCCTCTTCAGCAACTACAGCACCGTAAGTAGCAGCCTGCCTGCCTTCTCCATCCTGGTTCCCGGCTCACCCCAGCCTGCCTCCACAGATGGACCCTGTGCAGAAGGCTGTGCTCTCCCACACTTTTGGGGGACCCTTGCTCAAGACCAAGCGGCCCGTCATTTCCTGTAATATCTGTCAAATCCGCTTCAATTCTCAGGTAAGAAGCCAAGCTGCTCATCTACCCAGTGGTCAGATTCCATTTTCTTCCTCCATCCCTAAAGAGCCAGGCTGAGGCGCACTACAAAGGTAATCGCCACGCCCGACGAGTCAAAGGCATTGAGGCTGCCAAGACCAGAGGCAGGGAGCCTGGCGTCCGAGAACCTGGAGACCCAGCTCCCCCAGGCAGCACCCCAACAAATGGGGATGGTGTAGCACCCCGTCCAGGTGTGTCTGAATCCCCGCATATTCTTCAACTGGGGTGATCCCCATGTTTCTCCCCCAACAACAGTTTCCATGGAGAATGGACTGGGGCCAGCCCCAGGATCCCCAGAGAAACAGCCTGGCTCCCCATCCCCTCCCAGCATTCCGGAGACTGGTCAGGGTGTAACCAAGGGTGAAGGGGGGACTCCAGCCCCGGCTTCCTTGCCTGGGGGTAGCAAGGAAGAGGAGGAGAAAGCCAAGCGGCTGCTCTACTGTGCTCTGTGCAAGGTGGCTGTGAACTCCCTGTCCCAGCTTGAGGCACATAACAAAGGTATGGACTCCCCTGCCCCCACCCAGACTCTCACCCCTTACCTCCTGCCCTCTCTGGGCTCCAGGTACTAAGCACAAGACAATTCTGGAGGCCCGAAGTGGGCTCGGGCCCATCAAAGCTTACCCTCGGCTGGGGCCTCCCACCCCGGGGGAACCAGAGGCTCCTGCCCAGGACCGAACTTTCCACTGTGAGATCTGCAATGTCAAGGTCAACTCGGAGGTCCAACTGAAACAGGTGGGTCTAAGGCCCTTCCCAGGAATTCTGGGGCTCACAGCCCCCTATCCACTGGCCCCCGCAGCACATCTCCAGCCGGCGGCACCGAGACGGCGTGGCCGGGAAGCCCAACCCACTACTGAGCCGTCACAAGAAGTCTAGGGGCGCCGGGGAGCTGGCGGTGAGGCCTGGATGCTGGGAATTCAGCAGTGGACTTCTCTTCCTCCGCCTTTCGCCCGCTTCAGGGCACGCTGACTTTCTCCAAGGAGCTGCCCAAGTCCCTGGCGGGCGGCCTGCTCCCCAGCCCCCTGGCGGTGGCTGCAGTGATGGCAGCGGCAGCAGGCTCGCCGCTGTCCCTGCGCCCGGCTCCAGCCGCACCTCTTCTCCAGGGACCGCCGATCACTCACCCTCTGCTTCACCCGGCCCCCGGACCCATCCGAACTGCGCACGGACCCATCCTCTTCTCCCCGTACTGACCTCAACCCTGAACCCCTCCCATTCAACTCCCCACCTCCAGCCGGGACCCAGGCGTCCGGGCTCCCAGCCCGCCCCTCCTCCCGGCACTCCCTAAATGATCTCTCCTTCCCCCCCCCCACCCCGAGATACGGGGTTCCAGGAAAGGGGAGGGGTAGCGGGGGAGGGGGGCTTCAGAAGGGGGGGAACACCCCAGATCTCAGGGAACCCCGCCCCCTGCCTTTCCCTCTCCCCTAGAAAAGGGGGGGCCGTCTCACCCCCGAGCCCCCTTGGAGACACCCCCCCTCCCAAAAGCCATGTCCATCCAGCCCTTCCCCCCAAACCTAGCACAAAACGGGGTTCACAAGCCATGGTCGGGGTCCGGGGGGGACAGAAATGGATTTTCTTGGCAATAAGCGGACTCTGGGACTCCGGCTCCCTACCCCAAACTGAAGCGCTTCCGTGAACACCCCCGTCCTCCGTAGGGGGAGGGGAGCAGGCGGGATCCTGGGTCCCTCATAAGCACTTTGGTTTTACCGCCTGCAACCTCACTGTGCCCGCCCCGCACCATGCCCTAGCCCCAGGTCTAGCCGGGCCCATTGCAGGGGGCAGCACTTGGGGGCATCTCCGGCACTTGGGTGGGACCAAGGAGATGCCACCATAGACCTTTCCCTCGCCTTCTTCCTCCCTAGTCCGGGTTCCATTCTTTTCACCAGCACCCATCGCCCAAGGGGTACCGAGGGGGGCAAGGGGTGTCCAGTCCAAGCCCACCCCCGCCTCGCCTTCCGCAAAACTGTGAGCAAAAAGCAATAGAAGCCTCGCCCCCGCCCTTCCCCTTCGCAGGATTCGCCGAGTCTGTAGCCTCCCCGATCCAAGTTCCTAGACCTCATGGCTGTCCCCTCCCACCAGTCACCTCCACTGCACAACTCGGGCGGGGGTGTGACACCTCTCCCCCACCCCCGACTCCGTGGTTTCCGTATCGTCAACCCTTCAGCCGCCGACCCGGGAGGGGTCTGGCCTACACTGGTCTTCCCCTTCCCATCAACTCTTTCTGCTTGACAATGTAGCAACCCAGGCCCCCCACCCACGGTCCTCCCCTTTTTCCTCTCCCTGACAATAAAGTCTGAATTTGTTCTGCCCTCCGCCCCTAGACTCAGACTCTGTCTTTGCCCGCT